GCCCTGGCCCTTCACTACTTAAGGCCATACCCTGGCCCAGCCCTGGCCCTAATTTGGCCTGGCTCTACCCTGGCATGCTATTCTGGCCCTAGCCCTGACCCTGTCCCTGTCCCTGTACTGGTCCTAGCCCCGTTGCTGGTCCTGCCATGGCCCTTGTCCTGACATTGCCCTTTCCTGGTTCTGGCCCTGGCCCTGTCCCAGCCCTGCTCTGGCCCTGGTCTGAACCCTGGCCCTGCAATAGACCTGCCTTGGTCCTGCCCAGACCCTGGCTCTGGCCCTACCTCTGCCCTGGCCATACCCTTGCCCTGGCCTGGACCCCGGTCCTGGTCCTTGTCCTGCCCCAGCCGTGGCCCTGGCCCTGCCCTGCCTGTGCCCTGTTCTATCCTGGGCTGGCCCTGCCATGGCCTGGTCTTGCCATTGCCCTGCCCTAGCTTGCCCTGCTTGTGCCCTAGATCTGCCCCGCTTGTGCCCTAGATCTGCCCCGGCCTTTGCCCCATCTTGGTTCTAGCCTTGACTCAGCCCTGGACCTTCCCTGACCTTGCCTCAGCCCTGGCACTACCCTGGCATTGCCTTGGCATTTGCCCTACTCTCTCTATGGCCTGGCTGTGGTCCTGCCCTGCTCTGCTCTTGTTCTGTCCTGGCACAGCCCTGGCCCTGGCCCTGGCCCTGGCCCTGCCGTATCACTGGCTCTGGTCCTGCCCTTATGCAGACCTGACCCTGCCACTGCCTTGGCTTTGGCCTGGACCTTGGCCATACAGTGACCCTGCCATGACATTTTCCTGGTCCTGGCCTGGAACCTGGCCCTGCCAAGGACTCGCCCTGGCTCTGTCATGGCCCTGGCCCGTTCCTGGATTTGGATGTGTCCTGTCCCTTATTTGCCCCGGCCCTTCCCTGGCTCTGCCATACCCCTTCTCTGGGGTAGGGCCAGGGTCAGGACCAGACCAGGGCAGGGTCAGGACCAGGGTAGGGCCATGTTAAGGCCTGAAGATGGGAAGGGCCAGGGCAGCGGCTGGATCAGGGAAGGGTCAGGGCCAGGGATGTAGTAGGACTAGGGGCAGAGCCGGCACTAGGGCTGAGCCAGGGCAGAGCAGGAGAGATTACTTTAGGCTATTACTAAAATTTTTATTTTAGATTTTTAAGATAACTATAGTAGTAGTAATGTCTATACTATGTTGTTTGTAATAGTAATAATACTTGCAGTAATCACTAAATTTTAACTAATACTATCTTTGCTTCCAGTAGTGTTCTATGAGTATAATTTTATCAACATGTAAATATGTGAGGCATTGATTCTCATAATAATTCTATATGCTAGGTACTTAAAGCATCCCCATTTTCCAAATGTAGGAAACAGGCAAAAAGAAGGTAAATACTTGGCCAGATTACTCCTGTAATCCCAGCACTTTGGGAGGCCAAGGCAGGCAGATGGCTTGAGCTCAGGAGTTTGGAACCAGCCTGGGCAACATTGTGAAACCCCATCTCTACTAAAAATGCACAAAAAGAACTAATTTAAGTTTCTTGTAGGATTCTGGTTATAAAACACTGGTCAAACACACAGGGCATGGATAGGGCAGGGCCAGGGACAAGGTCAGGCCAGGAAGGGGCCAGGGCCAAGGCAGGGCCAGAGCTGGACTTGGAGGTGTCCTGGTCTGATTTGCCCTGCCCCAACGTTGGCCCAGCCCTGCTCTGGCACGTCCTGTCATGCCCTGTCCCTGGCCTGAGCATTGGCCCTGGCCCTGTCCTGCTTCTGGCCCTGCCCCGGAGTTGACCAGGCACTGCCATGGCCCAGTCCTGCATTGCCCTGCCCTCCTCTGCCCTGGTGCTACCATGGCCCTGCTTGGGCCCTAGCTCTGCCTCGACTCTGGACCTGCCCTGACTCTGCTCAGCCCTGGATCTACCCTGACTCTGCCTTGGTGTTGCCCTCCCATCTCTATGGCCTGGCTCTGGCCATGCCTTGCACAGACCATGCTCTGCCCTGCGTGCCCCAGCCTGGGCCCAGCCCTCATCCTACCATATTCCTGACCCCAGCCATACCCTTGTTCTCGCCATGACCCTGCCGTGGCCCTCTCCTGGCCCTTCCTTGATCCTGCCCTGCCCTTCCATGCCCTGGCCTTGCCCTCACCCTGCATTGGCCCTGCACTGGTCCTGCCCTGCCCTGGCACTGCCTTGGCCCCGGCCCTGCCTTCTTCCTGGCCTTGCCTTTGCCCTGCCCTGGCCTGACCCCAGGCCTACTGAGTCCATGAGATGGCCCTGGACCTGCCTTGCCATCCTCTGTCCTGGCCCTATATTGTCCCCACCATGCTCTGGTCCAGCGCTTGCCCTAGCCCTGTTGCTAGTCCTGCCACTGCTATGGCCCTGCTCTGTTTTTGGCCGTGCCCTGTGCTACCCTAGCCCTGCCCTGCCTTGGCCTTGGCCCTACCATGGCCTTCTCTTACCCTGGCCTGGCCCTACCCTGGCCTTTTCTACCCTGGCCTTGCCCTTCCCTGGTCTTGCCCTGCCCTGGCCTTGGCTTTGCCTTATCCTGGTCCTGGTTCTGCCCTGACCCTGGCCTTGCTCTGGATCCTCTCTGGTTCTGCTTTCTCCCTGGCCCTGCCCTTGCTCTGGCCCTGTCCCTGGACCAGCCTTGACCCTGACCCTGACAATCCCCAGGTCTGACACTGGCCATGCTTGGCCCTGGCCCCTCCTTTTGGCCCTGCCTTAGCCTTGTGCTATCTTAGTCCTGCCCTGG